CTTGGCCACCTCTCCAGAGCTGGTTTCCATATTTGTAAAGTGGGGATAATCTGGGGTAGTAAGGCAGGTTTTTGGTCAGCCAGTGAAGGTACACTCTCAGTGAAGAGCTGGCGCATAGTGTCTTCCTGAGGACCCAGGCTATGACTTCTGCCCCTTCATATTCTCCCAGAAACCAGCATCGGGTGGGCATGTGGGGTGCATGGTGGGTGTCTAAGGAAGGTGAGAGGGGAGGGAGGTTTTCCTGGTCCCTCTCTTCCTCCTCAGCAGCTGTACCTCCTGGGCCCCCCAGCTGGATGTAACAACATTGGACTCTTCTGTTTCCCTCTGTCCCCTGTATACTGTGTCTGCCAACATTGGACTCCTCTGTTTCTCTCTGTCCCCTGTACACTGTGTCTGCCAATGAAGCAGGGCCTCTTCTCTGGTACCCTGACCTTGGCAGGGCTCTCCCCCTACCCTGTGGCCAGAAGAGAGTCACCCTTCCGCTAACATTTGCCCTCCCCCAGATCCTGAGCCTCCATGAGCCTCCATTCCCGATGACAGCTTCCTGGTACCTTGGACCAGGCACGCCCCTTCCCCTTTGAGGGTCCCGGGCTCTTCAAGGTCAGATGGTGAGCAGGGTCCAGTGGGATTTAAGGTGTATGTCTTGAAGCACCGGACATTTCTCTGGCTCCCAGGCTCTCCTGGGCCCTGCGGCCTGCTCTAGGTGACATGTTCCCAGCTCCTGGGTCTTGGTGTAGACATGGTCCTGAGGGAATGAGCAGTGTATCTTGTAGACTGAATGTTCACTTCCCAGCTCTGGCATCTCCTCTCCACTCCTTCTTTCCACACTCCACCTCCAGGGCCAACAATAGGCCCCTTCAGCTCTGGACTCTTGCGTAGGGCTTGGGGGTGGGGTATGGCCTGAGCTGGCAGCAGGCAGGATGACGAGCCGGGCAGCCTCTGCCCAGCCCTGGAAGAGCTCTCTCTGGGAGTGGCTAGCTGCTGGGAGCTAGACCACATCCTTCCCTCTGGGCCCCCGTGCCGTGACAGTGCATGGGCAGGACAGGCAACGAGAGGCAGCTCTCTGCGGCACTCGTGTCCTGGCCTCGGCACCTGGGCATGTGTGGCGTGCATGGGAGTGAGACCCAGACAGCTGCAGCAATGTGTCCTCTGCCACCCACTGCTGCTGGTGTCTGTGTTGGGGAGCGATGGTCCAGGAGCACATTAGGGCCCTCAGTGTACTGTCTCTTTGTGTCGGCGTTGACACTCCGGTCTTCAGCTGGCGGAGCATGAAACGGTTTCACAGTACTTTCAAGACTTGATACAGATGGATGCTCTTGTCTCCACGTGTCAGCCCCACCAAGTCCAGTCAGCCTCAGGTTCAGTGTGGACTGGGTCACGCTGTTTAGTCAGATCCTCACCCCTCCTCTCTCAAGTGACATTCCCTTCTCCACTGGAGTTGGAGGGGACGAGGCATAGCAGGGCCCTGCCTGGTGTGTCTGCCTCTGCCTCTGTGCTCTGCCCTCCCACCCTGGCACCTGCCTGTTCCCCTCCTCTCTCTCGGTGAGCTGGGATCCTGACAGACCCAGGCCCCCTTCCCATCACCCTGTGTGGCAGCCCGCGCCCCAGCACCCCTTCGCAGTCCGATGAGAAGGCACCTTCCTTAAGACCAATGTCAGGCTCTCCCTCTGCCTGAGGGACTGGCTGAGTTGTTCTGGTTCTGAGATGGCTTTGGGGGACTGAGTTGCTTAGTGGGTCTGGGGTCGGAGTGGTTGTGATGACATGGACAGCCCCTCTTCCCAGAAAGGTGCTGGCGTCTCTGGATTAGAAATCATGGGGGGAGGCAAAGCCGGGGCTGGGAGAGGGCAACCAGGCTTGTTCCTGGCACCCACTGGGAAAGCAACCTGGCAGCAGCTCACGGGGGAAGAAGCAGCCACCGTTCTCCAGTGTTCCTCACAAAGACTGAGTCCTTCTCAGCAGACACACCCAGGGCCCCTGCCAGGTTCTCCCTTCAGGGCGACAGATGTGGACAGATGGTTCCCTTACGATGTACAGACCACAGCAGAGGTATACAGACCGCTCCTTCAGCACAATTATGTGCTGATACAAAGAGTTACAGGAATAGTGACCCTTTAAGGATAGGAACGTGATGGATAATTTAAACTTTTTAAAATTCTTGGCCGGGCGCAGTGGCTCACGCCTATAATCTCAGCCCTGTGGGCGGCTGAGGTGGGCGGATCATGAGGTCAGGAGATCGAGACCATCCTGGCCAACAGGGTGAAACCCCGTCTCAACTCTACTAAAAATATAAAAATTAGCTGGGCGTGGTGGCGCACACTTGTAATCTCAGCTACTTGGGAGGCTGAGGCAGGAGAATCGCTTAAACCCGGGAGGCAGAGGTTGCAGTCAGCCGAGATCGCGCCATGGCACTCCAGCCTGGCAACAGAGCAAGACTCCATCTCAAAAAAAAAAAATTATTTTGGCTATTTTTCACATGTATTATTGTGTAGTTTTACTACTCATGTTTTCAAGCATCCCTCCAACAAAACAGCAGAGATAACCATTTGTGGCTAGGAAATGGGAATTTACAGAAGAGATGGCATTTGACTTGGATCTTGAGGAGTGTGTGGGAGTTTATCATGTAGACACAGTAGAAGTGTCACAGACAAAAAATAGCTCAGACATTAAAATTATTTTTTTATTATTTATTTATTGAGACGGAGTCTCTCTGTCGCCCAGGCTGGAGTGCAGTGGTACGATCTTGGCTCACTGCAACCTCCGCCTCCCGGGTTCACGCCATTCTCCTGCCTCAGCCTCCCGAGTAGCTGGGACTGCAGGTGCCCGCCACCACGCCCGGCTAATTTTTATATTTTTTAGTAGAGATGGGGTTTCACCATATTGGCCAGGCTGGTCTCGAACTCCTGACCTCAGGTGATCCGCCTGCCTTGGCCTCCCAAAGTGCTGGGATTACAGACGTGAGCCACCGGGCCCAGCCGCAGACATTAAAATTAAAGGGCATCCGGACATGGTGGCTGGTGCTTGTCATCCCAGCTACTCAGGAGGCTGAGGTGGGAGGGTCACTTGAGCCCAGGAGTTCAAAATTAAAATGAGCCATGGTCACACCACTGCACTCCAGCCTGGGCAACAGAGCAAGACCCAGTCTCTTAAAAACAAAAAACAAGAAGAACCCCAGAGTATGTCTAGGGAAGGGCAAACACTTGGCTTGGCTGGGACATAGAGACATTTGAAGGGAATGCTAAGAGAGAGAGGTGGGGAACTAGGTGAGGAGTGCAGCCCAGAGGGCGTGCGTGCCAGCCAGGATTGGGCCCTCGAGGACTGAGGGAAGGGCCCATAGTAACAGCAGGCAGCCAGGTGCCGTGGTGGACTCTTCATGACAGTTTTATGATGGGGATTCCATTTTTCCCCTCTTTACAGATGAGGAAATTGAGGCTTAGAGGTTGTTTGCTCAAAAGTTGCCCAGCTGGAGCGTGATGGAGTCAGGATTTCAGCCCCCATCTGCCTGACTCCTGATCTCATTGTCACCGTTGGGAGGAAGTCTGAGGCGGTTGAAGCAGCCCGACCGGTGTGTCTGGTGGAGAAGGTGGAGGACGGAGGTCACTCCCTTTTCTTTCTTGGGCCCTGGCCAGCCTCCTCCCCAGACCAGTGTGATGTCAGGCCCAGCCGACCTGAAGGTGCAGGGTTGCCTGGTGCAGGTTCCTCTGGGATGAGGTTCTGAGGGCACCCAGCCTGGCCTTGCTCCAGAAGCCTGGGCTCTGCGCACAGAGGGGTGAGTTAAGGCTGACTAAACTTGGTGGGGCTACAGCATCTGTCTCTCCTCTGCCCCAACCCAGGGAAGGTGCCCTGAGCTCAGCCCTAAATACCTGGTACTAAAGAGTCAGTGGCTGCTTCAGATGCCACCAGAATGAGAAGCGGTGCCTTGGGGCCCCGGGGGAGAGGAAGAGCCTCTGCCCTGGGACTTCCTGTGCCGGCGATGGCCTCGCGCCAGTGCTGGGCGCGGCACCCCCGCGTGGGCCTGTGTTGGGCGGCTTTTGAGCAGGAGTCCGGGCCCTCGTGTCACCGCTCTGAAGTCAAGGAGGTCAGTGCGTGCCCAGCGCACAGCGCGTGCGGCTGACCCACACATACTTTGCTTCTTCCCGCAGCTGGATTACTGGGCCAGTTACAGGTCTTGTTCTTACTGGACATCCAAGGTCAGGCATGGGGTTCTGGTGACTTTGAGACAGCCAGCGTGAGGAAAGCTCTGCTCCCTGCCAGACCGGCCAGCTGTGGAAACCCAGCGGGGCTTGCAGCAGAGCGGAGGGGCCCACCCCGTTCTTCCTCATTTCCCACCCCTGGTGTGGGATTTGGGGGGCTCCTGGGCAGAGTGCGAAGCTCCGGAGCCGAGGCCACTGGATCCCCAGTGACTGCTCGGGGGGGTCCCGCTGCGTGGAGATGCCGGCAGCACGTCGGTTCCCTGGCCTGGAGCTCTCCTTCCCTCTCCTGGCCAGACTGCGGCGACGCCTGTACACAGTGAGTGGGGGGCAGGGGCTGGACTGCTGGGGCCCTTGTCCCTGAGCCACTCCTCCCCCCACAGAGGCTGGGAGGCGGCAGAATGCAGCCAGAGGAGGGCACAGGCTGGCTGCTGGAGCTGCTGTCCGAGGTGCAGCTGCAACAGTACTTCCTGCGGCTCCGAGATGACCTCAACGTCACCCGCCTGTCCCACTTTGAGTACGTCAAGAATGAGGACCTGGAGAAGATCGGCATGGGTCGGCCTGGTAGGTGGGATGTTGGCCTGGCTTGTCTTGCCTCACAGCACGCGGTTCCCCGCTCTCCCTGCAGGCCAGCGGCGGCTGTGGGAGGCTGTGAAGAGGAGGAAGGCCTTGTGCAAACGCAAGTCGTGGATGAGTAAGGTGGGTGAGGAGGTGGGTGAGGAGGTGGGAGGATTCCATCTGGCCCCCGGCTGCCTTCAAACAGGTGTTCAGTGGAAAGCGACTGGAGGCTGAGTTCCCACCTCATCACTCTCAGAGCACCTTCCGGAAGACCTCGCCCGCCCCTGGGGGCCCAGCAGGGGAGGGGCCCCTGCAGAGCCTCACCTGCCTCATTGGGGAGAAGGACCTGCGCCTCCTGGAGAAGCTGGGTGATGGTTCCTTTGGCGTGGTGCGCAGGGGCGAGTGGGACGCGCCCTCAGGGAAGACGGTGAGCTCTCTGTGTCCTGCCAGCGCAGCAGATCCTGAGTCCTTGCAAATCCCGCTCTGGGCAGGTGAGTGTGGCTGTGAAGTGCCTGAAGCCCGATGTCCTGAGCCAGCCAGAAGCCATGGACGACTTCATCCGGGAGGTCAATGCCATGCACTCGCTCGACCACCGAAACCTCATCCGCCTCTACGGGGTGGTGCTCACGCCGCCCATGAAGATGGTGAGTACTGCGGGCGGGAGGGGGCGGGCAGGGCTCATTCCTCCTGCCTCCTCCGTGGCCTCAGGTGACAGAGCTGGCACCTCTGGGATCGTTGTTGGACCGGCTACGTAAGCACCAGGGCCACTTCCTCCTGGGGACTCTGAGCCGCTACGCTGTGCAGGTGGCTGAGGGCATGGGCTACCTGGAGTCCAAGCGCTTTATTCACCGTGACCTGGCTGCCCGCAATCTGCTGTTGGCTACCCGCGACCTGGTCAAGATCGGGGACTTTGGGCTGATGCGAGCACTACCTCAGAATGACGACCATTACGTCATGCAGGAACATCGCAAGGTGCCCTTCGCCTGGTGAGGGGCAGGTGCTGCCAGCTCACAGAGTCGAGGGCTTCTCTTTGACCCCTGCCTCTGCCAGGTGTGCCCCCGAGAGCCTGAAGACACGCACCTTCTCCCATGCCAGCGACACCTGGATGTTCGGGGTGACACTGTGGGAAATGTTCACCTACGGCCAGGAGCCCTGGATCGGCCTCAACGGCAGTCAGGTGAGGGCTGGGAGACGGGCCCCCATAGGGCTTGTCGTCAAACTCTGCACCTCCTCACCTTCAGATCCTGCATAAGATCGACAAGGAGGGGGAGCGGCTGCCCCGGCCCGAGGACTGTCCCCAGGACATCTACAACGTCATGGTCCAGTGCTGGGCTCACAAGCCAGAGGACAGACCCACGTTTGTGGCCCTGCGGGACTTCCTGCTGGAGGTGAGGGACAGGTCAGCCCAGGAGAGCTGGGGCAGAGTTGGCCACGACCTTCCTCTTCCTCCAGGCCCAGCCCACAGACATGCGGGCCCTTCAGGACTTTGAGGAACCGGACAAGCTGCACATCCAGATGAATGATGTCATCACCGTCATCGAGGGAAGGTAGGGAGTGCAGGGCTGGGCCCCGCCCTGGGCTGGCGTTCACCGTGCCATCTCTGTCGCGCAGGGCCGAGAACTACTGGTGGCGTGGCCAGAACACACGGACGCTGTGTGTGGGGCCCTTCCCTCGCAACGTGGTGACCTCCGTGGCCGGCCTGTCGGCCCAGGACATCAGCCAGCCCCTGCAGAACAGCTTCATCCACACAGGGCATGGCGACAGTGACCCCCGCCACTGCTGGGGCTTCCCGGACAGGATTGACGAGTGAGTACTGGGCGGGGATGGATGCTGACCTGCTGCTCTCTTGACCCAGCTCTCTCCCCCACAGACTGTATCTGGGAAACCCCATGGACCCCCCCGACCTCCTGAGCGTGGAACTGAGCACCTCCCGGCCCCCCCAGCATCTAGGAGGGGTGAAAAGTAAGAGCCCCTCTGCTCCCTGGTGTCCCTAACTCTCCCCCTGTCCGCATGGCCTTTCTTGCAGGGGAGCCTCCACCTCGCCCACCTCAGCCTGCCTTCTTCACTCAGAGTAAGTGGGGCTGCTTCCGATGCCTTGGCCCCCCTTCCTGTTGGGCTCTCCCTTTCCATCACAGAACCAACCTATGACCCTGTGAGCGAGGACCAAGACCCCTTGTCCAGCGACTTCAAGAGGCTGGGCCTGCGGAAGCCAGGCCTGCCCCGAGGGCTGTGGCTGGCGAAGCCCTCGGCGCGGGTGCCGGGCACCAAGGCCAGCCGAGGCAGCGGGGCTGAGGTCACGCTCATCGACTTCGGTGAGGAGCCCGTGGTCCCGGCCCTACGGCCCTGCGCGCCCTCCCTGGCGCAGCTGGCCATGGACGCCTGCTCCCTGCTGGACGAGACCCCGCCTCAGAGCCCCACGCGGGCACTGCCCCGGCCCCTGCACCCCACGCCTGTGGTGGACTGGGACGCACGCCCGCTGCCCCCCCCGCCCGCCTATGACGACGTGGCCCAGGATGAGGATGACTTTGAGATCTGCTCCATCAACAGCACCCTCGTGGGCGCGGGGGTCCCTGCCGGGCCCAGCCAGGGCCAGACCAACTACGCCTTTGTGCCTGAGCAGGCGCGGCCGCCCCCTCCCCTGGAGGACAACCTGTTCCTCCCGCCCCAGGGTGGGGGCAAGCCGCCCAGCTCCGCACAGACCGCAGAGATCTTCCAGGCGCTACAGCAGGAGTGCATGAGGCAACTGCAGGCTCCGGCCGGCTCCCCGGCCCCCTCTCCCAGCCCGGGGGGTGACGACAAGCCCCAGGTGCCTCCTCGGGTACCCATCCCCCCTCGGCCCACGCGCCCACACGTCCAGCTGTCTCCAGCCCCCCCGGGCGAGGAGGAGACCAGCCAGTGGCCTGGACCTGCTTCCCCTCCCCGGGTGCCTCCGCGGGAGCCCCTGTCCCCTCAAGGCTCGAGGACACCCAGCCCCCTGGTACCACCTGGCAGCTCCCCGCTGCCACCCCGGCTCTCAAGCTCACCTGGGAAGACCATGCCCACCACCCAGAGCTTTGCCTCAGACCCCAAGTACGCCACCCCCCAGGTGATCCAGGCCCCTGGCCCGCGGGCTGGTCCCTGCATCCTGCCCATCGTCCGGGATGGCAAGAAGGTCAGCAGCACCCACTATTACTTGCTGCCCGAGCGACCATCCTACCTGGAGCGCTACCAGCGCTTCCTGCGTGAGGCCCAGAGCCCCGAGGAGCCTACCCCCCTGCCTGTGCCTCTGCTGCTGCCCCCACCCAGCACCCCAGCCCCCGCCGCCCCCACGGCCACCGTGCGGCCGATGCCCCAGGCTGCCTTGGACCCCAAGGCCAACTTCTCCACCAACAACAGCAACCCAGGGGCCCGGCCACCACCCCCGAGGGCCACTGCTCGGCTGCCACAGAGGGGCTGCCCTGGCGATGGGCCAGAGGCGGGCCGGCCAGCAGACAAGATCCAGATGGTGAGCACCCAGCCTGGCTGTGGGCGAAGCGGCTAGTGGTGCTGACAGGGGTGGGTGTGCCCAGCTGCAGGCCATGGTGCATGGGGTGACCACAGAGGAGTGCCAGGCGGCCCTGCAGTGCCACGGCTGGAGCGTGCAGAGGGCTGCCCAGTATCTGAAGGTACCGCCACCTCCTGCTCACTCTGGCTCTCACCGCGTGTCCATGGCGCCACCCTTACCCCCAGGTGGAGCAGCTCTTCGGGCTGGGTCTGCGGCCCAGAGGGGAGTGCCACAAAGTGCTGGAGATGTTCGACTGGAACCTGGAGCAGGCCGGCTGCCACCTTCTGGGCTCCTGGGGCCCTGCCCACCACAAGTGAGTGAGCCCCACAGTCTGCCCCGCTCCGTTTTAACTGTGCTGGTGGTTTCCCATTCTCTAGGCGCTGAGATGCGTCTGGAGAGCCAGAGGGCCTGCCTGAAGGAATCACCTGAGCCTGTCCGTCCACCAGGAGTGGGGAGATGCCCCCATCCAGTCCTGGAGGACCCGCTGCTCCTGCTGCTCCCGGGGATGGAGCAAGGCCAAGGCTGCGGGAGGCTGGGAGCCCTGCCCTGCCCATCCCTCCTGCACCAGCGCTGTCCCTGCACACTTTGGTTCAGTCCCGGTGCCCCTGCCAAGATGTGGAAGGGGCCGGGTGAAGACAGGCTTGAGGGCTGCCCCAGCAGGCTCTGGGTATGACCTGCCTCTGGCCCTGGTCCTGGGCGGGGCCTGTGGGTGGAGTAGTACCCCCAGGCCCTGCCCTGGGTGACAGACTGGGAGGAAACCAGGCTGGACCTGGGCAGGCGGGATGTGTTGGCCACAGGGAGAGGCGGACCGGCACCCGGTGGGACCTCCTAGGACTGGGCCTTCTTCCAGGGGGCCCCTGGCAGCAGCTGGGGTGTCGGGCAGAATGTGACTTGTGGCCTTACCATGGACTTGAATGGGACTTGGCTGGCCTCAGGATCTTGTGCCTGGAAATAGCCTGAGGTGGCTCAGGAAGCGGAGAAAGGGTGCCAGACCATTCTCTGGCGGGGACCAGGGCCCAAGGCCCCAGGGCTGGAAGGAGACCAAGGGGCAGCCGCCCTGGAGGGACATCAGTGCTTCCTCTTCCACCCAATTCCCCCACGCGGTTCCATGTTTTCCCACCAGCCTGTTGGCGAAGTTGCTGCTCCGGCATTCAGTACCTGCTTCTTCCAGAGAAATAAAGTTAGTTTCTATTTTATGTTACTTACTTGTGCCTGCCTGTTTCTTTGCCTGTT